TCTCCTGCCTCAGCCTCCTGAGTAGCTGAGATTACAAGCCTGCACCACCATGCCCGGATAATTTTTGTATTTTTAGTAGAGATGGAGTTTCGCCATGTTGGCCAGGGTGGTCTCGAGCGCCTGACCTCAAATGATCCGCCTGCCTCTGCCTCCCAGTGTGCTGGGATTACAAGCGTGATTCACCGCGCTCGACCTGCAAAGCCTTTCTTGACACATCCGTCTTTCCTCACTGATCTGTTCGTTTTTTGATGGCAGAGACCTTGTCTCACTCATTTTTATGTCCTCACACGGAAAACGGTGGCTGGCTAATAGTGGTTACTCAATAAGTATTTGTTGAATGGATTAATAAAATAATTCCTAGCAGTCATTTGGCATGGAATCATGTACAGTCGTGCTGTTTATTGTTTTCTAGGGCATGTCTTTCCAGCACAAAATGATGGTAAATTTTCTGGGTGCAGAGACGGCTCTTACTGTATTTTACAGGCTACCCAGTGCCTAGTCCAGTGGTGGGTAATGCTTACAGGAATGTACCTGTTAGAAGTTCTTACAGAATTCTTTTGTTTTGTTTTGTTTTCTGACAGGGTCTCACTCTGTCGCCCAGGCTGGAGTGCAGTGGCGCAATCACAGCTCACTGCAACCTCCACCTCCAGAGGCTCAAGGGATCCTTCCACCTCCGCCTGCCGAGTAACTGGAACCACAGTCGTGTGCCACCGCGCCCAGCTAATTTTTGTATTTGTTGTAGAGATGTGGTTTCGCCATGTTATCCTGGCTGGTCTCAAGCGATCCGCCCGTCTCGGCCTCCCGAAGTGCTGGGATTACGGGCGGGCGCCACCTCTGCATAAGTCTTAGGCCTGCAAAACAGTCTTAAAAACATATAATATTTAACTTGAGAGGTGCAGTCCTCCTCTACATTGAGGGCAGGCTCAGCGAAGGAGGGCCCAAGACATAAAACTAACCAATGGCAGGAAAGCCCCCATGCCCCACCCAAGCTGCCCCTCCTCCCTCGCAGCTGAGCTTTTCTTTCAGTCCTTCACTGAGGAGCCAGAGGGAATCAATTCCACAAGCTGGGGTAAGTAAAGGTGTTTGGGGGAGGGCAGGTGCCTTTCAGGCTTGGCCCTGAATTTGTTTTTCAGTTGAGGAGAACAGGAGATGGAGAAAGCAAGTGGAAGACAGTCCATTGCTCTGTCCACAGTGGAGACTGGCACAGTGAACCCGGGGCTGGAGCTCATGGTAATCACCAGTTTAGTTTCTCTCTGCAGAGCATGACTGATCCCAATGCTCTCTGTGCTTGTAGGAAAAAGAAGTAGAGCCTGAGGGAAGCAAGAGGACTGACGCACAAGGACACAGCCTGGGGGATGGACTGGGCCCTTCCACTTACCAGAGGTACTGGTGTTTTGGAATCTTGTTCAGTTAGGTTCTTGTATCTTAACTTTTGGGTTCTTATTAGGAGGAGTCGGTGGCCTTTCAGCAAAGCAAGAAGTTTCTGCAAAACACACGCCAGCTTGTTCAAGAAGATCCTGTTGGGCCTGTTGTGTTTGGGTGAGATATTGAGAATTCATGAAAGTGAGAAAGCTGATCTTTACTCTGCTTCTTCTCTTTTTAGCCTATGCTGCCTATCTCCTGGCAGCTTGCATCTTGAATTTCCAGAGGGCACTGGCCTTGTTTGTCATCACCTGCTTGGTGATCTTTGTCCTGGTTCACTCGTTTTTGAAAAAGCTCCTGGGCAAAAAATTAACAAGATGTCTGAAGCCCTTTGAAAACTCCCGCCTGAGGCTTTGGACGAAATGGTAAGATAAGAATCTCAATACCTGGCCTCACATTGATGACATGGTCTTGGCATTCCTTCTTCAGGGTGTTTGCAGGAGTCTCCTTGGTTGGCCTTATACTGTGGTTGGCTTTAGACACAGCCCAAAGGCCAGAGCAGCTGATCCCCTTTGCAGGAATCTGCATGTTCATCCTTATCCTCTTTGCCTGCTCCAAACACCACAGCGCAGTGAGTTTTGGGTATTTGGGTTGGGTATAGCATCACATTGAAATAATATTCTTATTGATCCTAGGTGTCCTGGAGGACAGTGTTTTCGGGCCTAGGTCTTCAATTTGTCTTTGGGATCTTGGTCATCAGAACTGATCTTGGATATACTGTATTTCAGTGGCTGGGAGAGCAGGTCCAGGTATGAGAAATTAAATGCGAGGGCTTTTCTCTTATTCTCTGTCTTTTTCTTTTTTTCCCTTCAGATTTTCCTGAACTACACTGTGGCCGGCTCCAGTTTTGTCTTTGGGGATACACTGGTCAAGGATGTCTTTGCTTTTCAGGTGATACCTATTTTATGGGCAGGAATGATGGTCATCTCACCACCTGCTACCATTCTCATTACAGGCCTTACCAATCATCATTTTCTTTGGATGTGTGGTGTCCATTCTCTACTACCTGGGCCTTGTGCAATGGGTAGTTCAGAAGGTGAGTCGTTCTCTTACACCAGTCAGGAGACACATTAATGGTTTAGGTTTCTGTATTCTTCTAGGTCGCCTGGTTTTTACAAATCACTATGGGCACCACTGCTACAGAGACCCTGGCTGTGGCAGGAAACATCTTTGTGGGTATGGTAAGCACCTTGAGGACTTTTGGTCTTCTTCCTTGGAATCTGACTGTTTTCTCCGTGTTTGTAGACAGAGGCACCTCTGCTCATCCGTCCCTACCTTGGGGACATGACACTCTCTGAAATCCATGCGGTGATGACTGGAGGGTTTGCCACCATTTCTGGCACTGTGCTGGGAGCCTTCATAGCCTTTGGGGTAGGCATAGTCTGCTTGATCACTCCTGGGTGAAACACTGATGCCTAAGTCTGGCGCCTCACAGGTTGATGCATCATCCCTGATTTCTGCCTCTGTGATGGCCGCCCCTTGTGCTCTCGCCTCATCAAAGCTAGCGTATCCGGAAGTGGAGGAGTCCAAGTTCAAGAGTGAGGAGGGGGTAAAGCTGCCCCGTGGGTGAGTCCAAGGAGGCATATACTTTGGGAGATCCCTACTCTTGCCCTCTGCCCAATAACCACAGGAAGGAGAGGAATGTCCTGGAAGCTGCCAGCAACGGAGCCGTAGATGCCATAGGCCTTGCTACTAATGTAGCAGCCAACCTGATTGCCTTTTTGGCTGTGTTGGCCTTCATCAATGCTGCCCTCTCCTGGCTGGGGGAATTGGTGGACATACAGGGGCTCACTTTCCAGGTAAAGGATTACATTTGTTGGGCTGTCCCTCTTCCTTTTCCTGTGATATCTCTCTTTCACTCAGGTCATCTGCTCCTATCTCCTAAGGCCCATGGTTTTCATGATGGGTGTAGAGTGGACAGACTGTCCAATGGTGGCTGAGATGGTGGGAATCAAGTTCTTCATAAATGAGTTTGTGGCTTATCAGCAACTGTCTCAATACAAGAACAAACGTCTCTCTGGAATGGAGGAGTGGATTGAGGGAGAGAAACAGTGGATTTCTGTAAGTGACAATCCAAAAAGCATAAACACCGTTTTATTTGCTTATTTATTTTTGTTTTCCCTAGGTGAGAGCTGAAATCATTACAACATTTTCACTCTGTGGATTTGCCAATCTTAGTTCCATAGGAATCACACTTGGAGGCTTGAGTGAGTTCATCCATTTTCCCAGCTCCCCAGTAAAGCTGAAGTTATTTTATTTTATTGTCTGCAGCATCAATAGTACCTCACCGGAAGAGTGACTTGTCCAAGGTTGTGGTCAGGGCCCTCTTCACAGGGGCCTGTGTATCCCTTATCAGTGCCTGTATGGCAGGTAGGTGCCTCAGCTCTGATGGAGATACTGCTTTCCCCTTAGTACCTCTGTCTCCTTTATCCAGGAATCCTCTATGTCCCCAGGGGAGCTGAAGCTGACTGTGTCTCCTTCCCAAACACAAGTTTCACCAATAGAACCTATGAGACCTACATGTGCTGCAGAGGGCTCTTTCAGAGGTGAGCACCAGGACCCCATTCCTTTCTCTCACCCCTTATGTACCTCTCTGGTTTTTCACTGCAGTACTTCTCTGAATGGCACCAACCCTCCTTCTTTTTCTGGTCCCTGGGAAGATAAGGAGTTCAGTGCTATGGCCCTTACTAACTGCTGTGGATTCTACAACAATACCGTCTGTGCCTAAGGCTGCTTGATCTATTTCTATAACAGTTTTGATCTTAAAAGCTTTGTGATTGCAAAGGTGTTTATGTACTCAGGGTGCCCACAACTCACTCACCAAGATGTTTAACAGTAAGTAACAGTAAATGTAAAAGATTCATTTTGGGCCGGGCTCAGTGGCTCATGCCTGTAATCCCAGCACTTTGGGAGGCCGAGGCGGGCGGATCACAAGGTCAGGAGATCGAGACCATCCTGGCTAACACAGTGAAACCCCGTCTCTACTAAAAATACAAAAAATTAGCCGGGAGTGGTGTCGGGCGACTGTAGTCCCAGCTACTCGCGAGGCTGAGGCAGGAGAATGGCGTGAATCCGGGAGGCGGAGCTTGCAGCGAGCCAAGATCGCGCCACTGCACTCCAGCCTGGGTGACAGAGCGAGACTCTGTCTCAAAAAAAAAAAAAAAAAAAAAGATTCATTTTGGTTCGCTGTATCCCAATAACGAAAAATAGCTTTTGTTTTTCCATTATTTGGCTGAACCAAAAAATGGCATTCCTCATGGGCCCTGCCTGAACTTTCATTTGAAAAAATAAGTATTACTGTCCAACAATGATAGACTGGATTAAGAAAATGTGGCACATATACACCATGGAATACTATGCAGCCATAAAAAATGATGAGCTCATGTCCTTTGCAGGGACATGGATGAAATTGGAAATCATCATTCTCAGTAAACTATCGCAAGGACAAAAAACCAAACACCACATGTTCTCACTCATAGATGGGAATTGAACAATGAGAACACATGGACACAGGAAGGGGAACATCACACTCTGGGGACTGTTGTGGGGTGAGGGGAAGGGGGAGGGATAGCATTAGGAGATATACCTAATGCTAAATGACGAGTTAATGGGTGCAGCACACTAGCATGGCACATGTATACATATGTAACTAACCTGCATATTGTGCACATGTACCCTAAAACTTAAAGTATAATAATAATAATAAAAGAAAAAACTTCATAAAATAAAGTGAAGCACCCACCAAAAAATAAAATAAATAAAATAAATAAATAAAAGAAAAAATAAGTATTACTATGTCAAAAAAGTCTTACAAATCATGCTTCTAGTTGCCATCTTAAAAATTATGTGATGCAGTGTGCTATAAATGTGATTTAGTATGTAATTTGCCTGGGACGGGGGAGAAGCTACATTTATTGGCATTGTGGATGAGCTGGATTTATATTACTGATGTTACCTTTGAAAGGTATATGAATATTTAATGATAAGATTTTTCTGGTTGTCAAACATTTGTAAATCTGCAAACTTCTTAACAACATTACACAGTAAACAAAAAATACTTCCTGTATACTAAGGAAGACTTCTAAGGAATATCCATTTCTTAAAGGCCATTACTTTGTTGTAGTATTCTGCTTTAGTGCTAGCCACATTTGCTCCAAGTTTATGGGGAAGCCTTTAAAACAGTAATTTTCAGTGGGAAGGGGCCAATTTTGCTTTTCAGAGGACATCTGACAGTGTGTCTCCAGACATTATTGGTGATTAAAGTGGGAGGATGCTACTGACATCTAGTGAGTAGAGGCCAATATTGCTACTAAAATTCCTATAACCAAAGGTCAGCTCTCCCACAACGAAGAATTACCTGGTCCCAAACGTCAATTGTGCTGAGACTCAGAAACTCTGATTCAAAATATTTTAGATATTTATTATATTTAATATTATTTATTATATTAATATTATAGCCTTAAGGAAGGGTTTCAAAAGGATACAGGAGTTCCTCAAAAAGTTAAACACAGAATTACCATAGAGCCCCACAATTCCACTCCTACATACACATTCAAAAGAATCAAAACTAAGTTCTCAAACAAGTACATGTACATGCATGTTCACAGTAGCACTATTCAAAATAGCCAAAAATTGGAAACAGTCTAAATGTCCATCAATGGATAAATTGTGTTACATACACACAATGGAATTTTATTCACCCATTAAAAAAAGAAGTACTGATTTATGCTATGTAGAGGCACCCCGAAAACATGCTAAACGAAAGAAGCTAGACACAAAAGTCTTATTATTGCATGATTCCATTTAGATGAAATATTCAGAATATATAAATCCATAGAGACAGAAGGGAGATGGTGGTTGCCAGGGCCTGGGGAAGGAGGGATTAGAGAGTGACTCCTTAACGAGTTTGGGGTTTTCCTTTGGGGTGATGGGAATGTTTTGGAACGAGATAGAGGTGGTGGTTGTGCAACATTGTGAATATTATGTCACTGAATTGTTCACTTTAAAATGGCTGTTTATGTTATGTGAATTTCACCTCAATAAAAAAAATTTTTAGAAGGATTCAGGTACTTGGCTGAGGCAGGAGAATGGCG